GTTACTTATAGTTGGAATAAAACAACATTCCACAAAAATATACACATGGAAGAGGAGAGGAACTGTGTTTACATAAATAAATAGAGATAGAATTTTGTTATAGCAATGCCATTTGGTTATTTAAACTTCTAAGGTCATATATTAAACATTACATAGCGATCTATCACACAAAAAAAATGTGTTTTAAGTGATCGAGCAACTGACTATTCAACTATTTCCTCCTATTTTGTTGTAAACAATTGACTTGCCAAAGCATTTATGACCCAGCTTTTGGAGTCCTTCACTCTCTCAGTTTCTAGGAAGTATACCAAAGGCTTTACCAAAATGTATCAAATGACTATTAATAAAACCTATTATTCCTTCACTCTAGAGGAAACTTCTTTAACCCAGCAGGCTCAAAAAGGATTGAGAAAATTAAAATATTGTTTATGTCAATAACTTTTCCAATAAAATATATTTTGACATTTAGAAATCTTAGGTACTTTTGATTTTTTTGTCAAAATTTCGAGTTGCAGATTTCAGTTGTTCCATGGAAGGACAATGTCCACTGTGTAACTCAATAAGACACTTTTCACTGTCAAACTAGTCAGCCTAATCAGATATTCTATCCAAAAAGTCCTAACTTTATTTTCCAGTTCAGCAATATATGTGTCTCTGTGATAACAAGCTCACTTCTAAGACAGAGCACAGAATGAAGCCTTAATGTGCATCTGTCTTTTGCTAACAGATTTCAACAATGTCATATTCATTGTTTCTTACTGACATTCTCTCTTCTTGGCTCTAAGAGGACTCTCCATTCTTAGTCTAAATAATAAGTTTTTCTTGCACTTTCATTAGGAGAAGGAACTTTTCTGTAGTAATACAGCTCCCAGAATACCTTTCACCGAAGCAATTCCTAAAGGGGTGTGTCTTATGGTGCAAGATTGCTGAAAGTCCCGGAATTGAATTACACAACCATATTCTGAGACAGTCACAGGATTGGTTGTTTTTTTTTTTTTAATTCCTACTTCCTGAAACTGAAGCCGTTTATGAGAAACAGTGTGTTTCAGAGAGGCTGTACCAGAATTAACTCTGCTCAGAGTTAGATTTGCTGGTCTTAAAGTACTTTTCCTCTTTAAGATAAAAGTGAGTATCATCCTTTAAATGACAAAACGCAGGTCCTCTGTTTTTATGTCTTTTTCTTAACTAGGAAGTTCTTCTAAATCAGGAATGGATTGAAATCTAATGAACCGAAACTTTGGGTAAGTTTTCATATGAAACTTTTGAGTTAAGTTTAATCATCTTTCCCTCTCTTTTGTTCACCAGGTACTTCGGCCTTCAAGGGGCTCCTTTATTGAGAATCAATGTCTTCTCCTAGGTAATTGATCACCCTAGACCCAGGGACACCCAATTCATCGTAATCATCATGAATAATCAAAAAGTGGTAGCTGTGCTACTGCAAGAGTGCAAGCAAGTGCTGGATCAGCTCTTGTTGGAAGCGCCAGATGTGTCGGAAGAGGACAAGAGCGAGGACCAGCGCTGCAGAGGTGAGGTTCTGATGGGAGGCACCAGGGGTGAACAATTTCCTTACCTGAACTCTGACCTTTTCAGCTTTACTCCCCAGCGAGTTAAGGACCCTGATCCAGGAGGCAAAGGAAATGAAGTGGCCCTTCGTGCCTGAAAAGTGGCAGTACAAACAAGCCGTGGGCCCAGAGGACAAAACAAACCTGAAGGATGTGATTGGCGCCGGGTTGCAGCAGTTACTGGTAGGAAGAGCCACACCACCTGTTCCTCTGATCTGGCTCACGATGTTCCACGCTGTTCCTCCAGGCGTCCCTGAGGGCCTCCATCCTCGCTCGGGACTGTGCGGCTGCGGCGGCTATTGTGTTCTTGGTGGACCGGTTCCTGTATGGGCTCGACGTCTCTGGAAAACTTCTGCAGGTCGCCAAAGGTCTCCACAAGTTGCAGCCAGCCACGCCAATTGCCCCGCAGGTGGTTATTCGCCAAGCCCGAATCTCCGTGAACTCAGGTATGCTCCCTCCTGCTGGCCGCCCCCGCGTCTAATTGTGTGGCATTTGGTTGCTGCTTTTCAGGAAAACTTTTAAAAGCAGAGTATATTCTGAGCAGTCTAATAAGCAACAATGGAGCAACGGGTGAGTACTTTCATATCTTCACAATGACTTTTTAATTCAAGGGAATTTTCATCTTTTCTTTTAGGTACCTGGCTGTACAGAAATGAAAGTGACAAGGTCCTGGTGCAGTCGGTCTGTATACAGATCAGAGGGCAGATTCTGCAAAAGCTGGGTACAATCATGTAAAACTTGCATTTCTCAAGGGTCCCTCTCCCCGCCCCTCTTTTTTTTTTCAGGGATGTGGTACGAAGCAGCAGAGTTAATATGGGCCTCCATTGTAGGATATTTGGCACTTCCTCAGCCGGATAAAAAGGTGGTTTGTCTAGTGCTTCTTTTTCTCCTTTCCGATCTGTGACTTCTTTGTGTTTTTCTTACAGGGCCTCTCCACGTCGCTAGGTATACTGGCAGACATCTTTGTTTCCATGAGCAAGAACGATTATGAAAAGTTTAAAAACAATCCACAAATTAATTTGGTAATTATCATAACACTGAGTGGCATCACCTGACCATTCCACTTAGCCTCCTGTTTTCTCACAGAGCCTGCTGAAGGAGTTTGACCACCATTTGCTGTCCGCTGCAGAAGCCTGCAAGCTGGCAGCTGCCTTCAGTGCCTATACGCCGCTCTTCGTGCTCACAGCTGTGGTAAACGAATGCAGCCGCTCCTCAAACCCCCAATATCTGATTTGGTATTTGGTATTTTTCCCAGAATATCCGTGGCACGTGTTTATTGTCCTACAGTAGTTCAAATGACTGTCCTCCAGAATTGAAAAACTTACATCTGTGTGAAGCCAAAGAGGCCTTTGAGATTGGCCTCCTCACCAAGAGAGATGATGAGCCTGTTACTGGAAAACAGGAGCTTCACAGCTTTGTCAAAGCTGCTTTCGGTCTCACCACAGTGCACAGAAGGCTCCATGGGGAGACAGGGACGGTCCATGCAGCAAGTCAGCTCTGTAAGGAAGCAATGGGGAAGCTGTACAATTTCAGCACTTCCTCCAGAAGTCAGGACAGAGAAGCTCTGTCTCAAGAAGTTATGTCTGTGATTGCCCAGGTGAAGGAACATTTACAAGTTCAAAGCTTCTCAAATGTAGATGACAGATCTTATGTTCCCGAGAGTTTCGAGTGCAGGTTGGATAAACTTATCTTGCATGGGCAAGGGGATTTCCAAAAAATCCTTGACACCTATTCACAGCACCATACTTCGGTGTGTGAAGTATTTGAAAGTGATTGTGGAAACAACAAAAATGAACAGAAAGATGCAAAAACAGGAGTCTGCATCACTGCTCTAAAAACAGAAATAAAAAACATAGATACTGTGAGTACTACTCAAGAAAAGCCACATTGTCAAAGAGACACAGGAATATCTTCCTCCCTAATGGGTAAGAATGTTCAGAGGGAACTCAGAAGGGGAGGAAGGAGAAACTGGACCCATTCTGATGCATTTCGAGTCTCCTTGGATCAAGATGTGGAGACTGAGACTGAGCCATCGGACTACAGCAATGGTGAGGGAGCTGTTTTCAACAAGTCTCTGAGTGGCAGCCAGACTTCCAGTGCTTGGAGCAACTTATCAGGGTTTAGTTCCTCTGCAAGCTGGGAGGAAGTGAATTATCACGTTGACGACAGGTCAGCCAGAAAAGAGCCTGGCAAAGAACATCTGGTGGACACTCAGTGTTCCACTGCCTTGTCTGAGGAGCTAGAGAATGACAGGGAAGGCAGAGCTATGCATTCATTGCATTCACAGCTTCATGATCTCTCTCTTCAGGAACCCAACAATGACAATTTGGAGCCTTCTCAAAATCAGCCACAGCAACAGATGCCCTTGACACCCTTCTCGCCTCATAATACCCCAGGCATTTTCTTGGCCCCTGGTGCAGGGCTTCTAGAAGGAGCTCCAGAAGGTATCCAGGAAGTCAGAAATATGGGACCCAGAAATACTTCTGCTCACTCCAGACCCTCATATCGTTCTGCTTCTTGGTCTTCTGATTCTGGTAGGCCCAAGAATATGGGCACACATCCTTCAGTCCAAAAAGAAGAAGCCTTTGAAATAATTGTTGAGTTTCCAGAAACCAACTGCGATGTCAAAGACAGGCAGGGGAAAGAGCAGGGAGAAGAAATTAGTGAAAGAGGCGCAGGCCCTACATTTAAAGCTAGTCCCTCCTGGGTTGACCCAGAAGGAGAAACAGCAGAAAGCACTGAAGATGCACCCTTAGACTTTCACAGGGTCCTGCACAATTCTCTGGGAAACATTTCCATGCTGCCATGTAGCTCCTTCACCCCTAATTGGCCTGTTCAAAATCCTGACTCCAGAAAAAGTGGTGGCCCAGTCGCAGAGCAGGGCATCGACCCTGATGCCTCCACAGTGGATGAGGAGGGGCAACTGCTCGACAGCATGGATGTTCCCTGCACAAATGGGCACGGCTCTCATAGACTGTGCATTCTGAGACAGCCGCCTGGTCAGAGGGCGGAGACCCCCAATTCCTCTGTAAGCGGTAACATCCTCTTCCCTGTCCTCAGCGAGGACTGCACTACCACAGAGGAAGGAAATCAGCCTGGAAACATGCTAAACTGCAGCCAGAACTCCAGCTCATCCTCAGTGTGGTGGCTGAAATCACCTGCATTTTCCAGTGGTTCTTCTGAGGGGGACAGCCCTTGGTCCTATCTGAATTCCAGTGGGAGTTCTTGGGTTTCATTGCCGGGAAAGATGAGGAAAGAGATCCTTGAGGCTCGCACCTTGCAACCTGATGACTTTGAAAAGCTGTTGGCAGGAGTGAGGCATGATTGGCTGTTTCAGAGACTAGAGAATACGGGGGTTTTTAAGCCCAGTCAACTCCACCGAGCACATAGTAAGTACAATCTTTTCAATAGTTCCCCCCTCATAAGATTCATTTTCATCTTTTTTTTTCCCAGGTGCTCTTTTGTTAAAATATTCAAAAAAATCTGAACTGTGGACGGCCCAGGAAACTATTGTCTATTTGGGGGACTACTTGACTGTGAAGAAAAAAGGCAGACAAAGAAATGCTTTTTGGGTTCATCATCTTCATCAAGAAGAAATTCTGGGGAGGTATTACTTAAAAACATTTGTATAACTAATGTCATTTTGTTGTGTGGATTTTCTTTGTTCATAGGTATGTTGGGAAAGACTATAAGGAGCAGAAGGGGCTCTGGCACCACTTCACTGATGTGGAGCGACAGATGACCGCACAGCACTATGTGACAGAATTTAACAAGAGACTCTATGAACAAAACATTCCCACCCAGATATTCTACATCCCATCCACAATACTACTGGTAAGATTATCCTGAACACATCATTTGGATCTATGCTGTAATGTTTCTCATTGCTATTTTTCAGATTTTAGAGGACAAGACAATAAAGGGATGTATCAGTGTGGAGCCTTACATACTGGGAGAATTTGTAAAATTGTCAAATAACACGAAAGTGGTGAAAACAGAATACAAAGCCACAGAATATGGCTTGGCCTATGGCCATTTTTCTTATGAGTTTTCTAATCATAGAGATGTTGTGGTCGATTTACAAGGTATGTGAAACTGGGAATTATTTTTATTTTTATTAATACTCAGGTGTGTTCATTTCTCTTTTAGGTTGGGTAACCGGTAATGGAAAAGGACTCATCTACCTCACAGATCCCCAGATTCACTCCGTTGATCAGAAAGTTTTCACTACCAATTTTGGAAAGAGAGGAATTTTTTACTTCTTTAATAACCAGCATGTGGAATGTAATGAAATCTGCCATCGTCTTTCTTTGACTAGACCTTCAATGGAGAAACCATGTAAGTCATAGGCTGTATGGATTGGTAATGTGATGCTCGCAAATATCTGGTTCTCTCCTTCCAGGCACATAGAATACGGCACAGTCTGGTCCTTTGGGGCTTGGGCAGGGCCGTGACACAGGTTCTGGCCAATGATTTGCAAGAGGAATTGATCAGTATCACTTTAAGTCCTGCATTTAATTGGCAGCACAAGATCCTGCAGAGCCTCTTTCCCTCTGCCACAGTTATCAAGAATGGGTCAGGAGACCGCTGCTTCTGGGCATAAGTCCTGCAAGGAAAGCAACATGGAAAACAGCCCCAACTCACCCATGAGGGATGAAAAGCACTCTTGAGAAAGGCATGTGTTGTTTAAGCCATTGAGATTTTAGAGCTTTTTGTCACTATCTGTCAAGACTGATACTACTGGGGCTTTTCCTATTGATTTGGGAGTTCTTTACATATTAAAAAAATGTGAGCCTTTGTGATACGAATTCAATTTGTTTTCCTGTCTTTTGACATTTGACTTTGCATAAAAGTTTATCTGTGCATAATTTTATATGTAGTTGAATTCATCAATCTTTTATTTTGTATGGCTTTTTGGTTATGTATAATACTTAGATCCTCCTTATACTCTGAGTTTCTTTCTTTTTAATTCTCCTGTATTTCCTTCTAGTATAATTAAATCTGTAAAAAGTAAGATGGAAGAGTGGTACAGTTTTCTTTATCCAGTCTGTCCTTGATGGGCATTTAGGTAGACTGGATAAAGAAAATGTGGTACATATACACCATGGAACACTATGTGTATTAATCCACTCTCACACTGCTATGAAGAGATACCTGAGACTGGGTAATTTAGAAAGAAAAGAGGTTTAATTAACTCACAGTTCCACATGGCTGGGGAGACCTCAGGAAACTTACAATCATGGCAGAAGGCACCTCTTCATAGGGTAGCAGGAGAGAGAATGAGTGCCAGCAGGGGAAATGCCAGATGCTTATAAAGCCATCAGATCTTGTGAGAATTCATTCACTCTCACGAGAACAGCATGGGAAAAACTGCCTCAATTACCTCCTACCAGGTCCTTCCCATGACACATGGGAATTATGGGACTACAATTCGAGATGAGATTTGGGTGGGGACACAAAGCCAAACCATATCACAATGTAACCATAAAAAAGAATGAGATCATGTCCTTTGCAGGGACATGGATAGAGCTGGAGGCCATTATTTTTAGCAAACTAATGCAAGAACAGAAAACTAAATACCACTTGTTCTCACTTATAGGTGAGAGCTAAGTGATGAGAGTAGGTGGACACATAGAGGGAACAACACACACCAGGGCTTATCAGAGGGTGGACAGTGGGAGGAGGGAGAGGATCAGGAAAAATAACTAATGGGTACTAGGCTGAATACCTGGGTGATGAAGTAATTCGCACAACAAACCCCCATGACACAAACCTGCACATGTACCCCTGAACTTAAAATAAAAGTAAAAAAAAAAAATCATTGAATATTGTGAACTCTATGAATATACCAAA